GGAGGGGATCTGGCCCCCGGGCGCCGGCTCTCCGTCCACGCGGCGTCCTCCCTGCAGCCCGCTAGGGCCGCTCGCCCGTCGCCGCCTGCGGAACGCGGAGGGGCAGCACGGCCACGCCCGGCCACTCGAACCTGCTCCCCGGCGCCGCGTGACCGTGTCAGGTCCCCGTCGGCCTCGCCGTGCCGACCCCGGGCGCCTCCACAGTGGCTCGGAGGCCGCTGCTGCCCGGATGCCCGGGTTCCACGAGGCTCTCCCAGCCCGACAAGCCCGCCGATCCCACGGGCACGGGCGGAGGAGAGGGAACCGCCGCGCCCGCCCCGCGCGCCGTCGCCGACCCCGGTGGGTCGCGCTTCCCCGCGCACGCCGCGCTCTGGCGCGGGGAGAGGCCCCTCGGGGTCCGCCCGGGTCAGCGTCCCGCGGGGGTGGCGGCCGTTCGCTCAGCCTCCTCTCGACTTCCCTTTCCTGTCAGGGCTGCTGGGGCTGACAGGCTCCCGGGCAACCACGCCGGGGAACCCCTCACGCCCGCCGATCGCTGCGGGGCTCAGCAGCCGCCCCGTGCGCTGAGTCCCCTGTCATGAGTGACTCCATTGCGAGGCGTTTCGGGCCACGAAGCAGGACCGGGGGCCGCACTCCGGGTCCCCGCCCTGCCCTCGCCGACCTCCCGCGCGTGGAAGGGGGACGGCGGCGGCGGAGCTCCCCGCCACGGAGAACCCCGAAATGGTCATTTCGAACGAGAGGAGTGTGGCCTGGGGTGTCTGGTTTAACAGCCCCCCGCGCCGAAAGGCTGTTCGCCGAGGAGGGGCCGCCGGGGAGGGAGCCCGAGCGCGGCGGGGCGAGACCGGTCCCCGCCCGGCGTTGCCCGGCCCGAGGGACGGCGGCGCCCCCAGGACCCTCCCCAGCGCGGCCCCAGCTCGCTCCGGGACCGCGGGGCCAGGCCGGGCGGGAGCGCGGGGACGTACACGGCGGCCCCGCCCGCGCGCTCCTCCTCCCTCCCGGCCCGCCCTGCGCCGGCGGCGGCGGCCCCAGTCTCCGCGCTGCTGAGGCGCGCCCGGCCGCTCCCACGGCCTCCCCTCCGCCCTGCGGTCCCGCCGCCTCCGGGGCCTCCTGGGACCCTGGCCCTCGCCGGGCAGGACGCCGCCAGCGCTGAAGGCGCAGCCCGGAGGCCGCGCGGGTGAGTCGGTGCGCAGCCCCAGCGGCTCCAGAGGAGCGGGTGCGGGGAGGGCGAGCGGACCAAGTCGGCCGCGTTCCCACCTTGCGCGCAGCCGGGAGACCAGCAGGCCCAGCCTCTAGGGAGGAGGGCAGGGGAGCTGGGGGCCGCCCCCCGCATTCTCGCAGGCACCTGTCCCTAGGCCGGGGTCCGCTGGCTCGAAGCACTGACCCGCCCCGGACCTAGGGGGACGGAGGCAGCGGTGACATTTGCCCAGGAAGGGCGGCAGTGGGTAAACTCCACTCCAGGGCACGGGTCTGGGCGCAGGTTGAGGCCTGGGGTTGAATCTGCTTCTGCTAGAGGCCAGTGTTCTCAGGGAGGCCCATAACCCGACTGGGTCTCAGTTCCCCCTGGTATGAAACAGCAACAGGGCAAGAGGAGGAAACCATGCCACGCTGCAAAGCTCTGAGCACGAAGCCGAGAAGAATCTCGGCTCCCGGCCTCGGGGGCTGCACTTCGGGCCAGGCCTGCACTCCCAGGATAAGAGGATGGCCTCCTGCCCCAGGGGTGGCATGGGGGCGCGCAAAAAGCAAAGGTGACCCTGCCAGGGAGCACCCAGCGCTCCGGTTGGTGGTCATGGGGTCTTTGCGTGGGACTCACAGTGTGGCCGGGAAAGTTCTGTAATGAGGACATTTCTCATCATTCCTTCTTCTCAAAAGTCATTCGTCAGCCCCAGACACCTTTGCCTCGGAAAACTGAGAACTACTTTCAAAATCGTCAACACCCCCATCTCCTGCTACAGAGCGGAGTCCCCACTTTGCAGAGGCGCACTGCAAGGTCGCGGGTGGTTAAATGGTGCGCCCTCCTTGATGAAGATGCCTTGTTCTCTTTCACTCTCTATGTGTGTTTAATGTTGTGTGTTGCGTTCTCTGTGAAGCGAAGGATAAACACGGGCCCTTTCAGGCAACCGAAGGAAGAAGGCGGCCAGCATCAGATCTTCCCGTGCTTCAAGGTGGAGCACCCTGCAGGGCTTACTGCAGCGCTCAGGGTCAAAGTGAGGATGCAGTGCGGCACCAAAAGGCAAATGGACTCTGGAGAGCCACTCTCACCTTGTACCCCTGGAGTAGACCCCGAGGACTGGAGGACTGGAACAAGATCTTAGTCCTGAGGGCGGGAGAAGCAGCCTTTGGTGGTTGCACAGGGGCCCGGCTTTTCCCGAAGTCTTAAAGCCTGCTCCAAATGCCAGATTCAGACAAAGGGGCCGAACCTTGGGCCCGCCGCCTTCTCCCATAAGCGGCAACCCAGCAGCTTTGCCAGGAAGTTTACATGTGAAGGTACGGACCTTTCTTGGAATGAGCCACACCTGATGGCCCTGCCACTCCGGACGGCGCTCGTTCACGGCTGTCCCTGGAGCAGACACGGTTCTGCGCACACACCTGGGCGCCGGAGAAACAGGGCACCCAAAGCGGGCCCAGGCCCTCGGACTCAGCGAGCTGGACACGTGTCCCCATCACCCGCGGCTGGCGGGAGCAGTGTTTCTACTCCCTTCCCTCCCCTCCTCCCGCCCCGCAGATGTGCTGTCTTTCCCGGCCTCCCCCCGCGCCCAGCACAGTGGTTTCTGCTTGGCTGTTCCCCTGTCTCTGAGATGGTCTCTCCCTGCTGCTTGCCCTACACATTCTCCCACACAGGCGCGCGGGATGCCCCTGTCGGCGTGGTTGTCAATGCCTGCTCCCCTGCCCCCCAGTCCAATCTCCACGACTCTGGGCCCTGTCGCTTCATCCTAAAGCCTTCCGCTCACGAGCCCTCCCGACGACCGACCCCCAGGAGGCTACTGGAGATGCAGGATTTGGACCCGTGCTGGACCCGCACCCGGACAGATCCCTCTGAATGAATGAATGAATTAATGAGCAGGCTGCATCCTGATTAGGTTAAGGTGGGTGGTTGCCATGCTTGGCGTTGGCTCTGTGCATATTTTCTTCATTTCATCTTCACAACAGCCCTGAGATAGGTACTTGTTTTAAAGCTGAGGTATAAATTGGGGTTCAGAGAGATTGAGTGCTTTCACCATGAACAAGTGACAGAGAGCAACGACTTGAACCGGGTTACCTGATGCCACCGCTGGTCTTAACCTCCATGTTATTAGCGTATTGGGTAAGTGAAACCGTGTGAGCCAAGAAGCTGGGGTGAGAAACAGCACGGAATAGAGGAGAGGGCTGCAGAAAGGCGTGATGTTTCTGGAGCACCGAATTCTACTCACGAACACAGGAGTGGAGGCGGGAAGGGGACACTGGAAGCTATGGAGGGCCTTGTCAGCCACAGTAAGGAATGTGGACCTGGTCCTCAGGGTGGTGAGGGGATGGCCCCCCATCCAGAGGTTTCTCACAGGGGAGTGATTCGGCCTGTCTCTGCCGCAGTCAGAAGGAAGGATGCAGTGAGAGAGGGAAAGTGGAGAGGCGGATGGCGGTGCAGTCTACTCCAGGTCATGCTTCTTACCATCTCCCTCATTATTCATCCACAGAAAATGATTGCTGTTATATGACACACTGGTTAACAAAGGAGGGGGCTGTTTGCAAACAGAAACAACCAACCCAGGGCCTCCAGCCATCCAAAGATTCTGCACAGCCAGCCACCCCTAAGGCTAAGAAATCCCAGGTACATGCACACCAGTCACAGCATACCTGGACTCGTGATAACCAACAACTGTTATCCTCAACAGATGCAGATCTGTGGATCCAGCGTAGCATCTGTAGCAGCTGGGACATCATTCCAGGTTTTGGGCCCGGTGTGTTGGCAACAACTGGATCTGAAGATGGCAGTCAGGGTGCTTTGGGGTGGTCTCAGCCTGCTCCGAGTGCTGTGGTGTCTCCTTCCGCAGACGGGCTATGTGCACCCAGATGAGTTCTTCCAGTCCCCTGAGGTGATGGCAGGTAAAACTCCGCATGTGTGGCTGAGACAAGCTTGGTACTGGCTCACCTCTGCCTCTCTCTGCAGAGGACATCCTGGGCGTTCAGGCCGCGCGGCCCTGGGAGTTTTACCCCAGCAGCTCCTGCCGCTCGGTGCTCTTCCCCCTGCTGATCTCTGGTTCCACCTTCTGGCTGCTCAGGCTCTGGGAGGAGCTGGGGCCGTGGCCTGGCCTGGTGAGCGGCTATGCGCTGCTGGTGGGGCCTCGACTCCTCCTCACTGCCCTTTCCTTTGCTCTGGACGGGGCCGTGTACCACCTGGCCCCGCCGATGGGGGCGGATCGCTGGAACGCCCTGGCCCTGCTGTCTGGTTCCTACGTCACCCTGGTCTTCTACACAAGGACCTTCTCCAACACCATTGAGGGACTCCTCTTCACGTGGCTGCTGGTGCTGGTATCCTCCCATGTAACGTGGGGCCCTACACGCAAGGAGCCGGCGCCGGGTCCACGGTGGCGCAGCTGGCTTCTTGGAGGCATTGTGGCTGCTGGCTTCTTCAACCGGCCCACCTTTCTGGCCTTTGCTGTGGTCCCCCTCTACCTCTGGGGCACTCGTGGAGCCACAAACCCTGGTTTGAAGTCTCTGACCCGGGAGGCCCTGGTGCTGCTCCCTGGGGCAGCCCTCACAGCAGCGGTGTTTGTGGCCACGGACAGCTGGTATTTCTCCAGCCCCGCTACATCCAGGAACCTTGTCCTGACACCTGTCAACTTCTTGCACTACAACCTGAATCCCCAAAACCTGGCGAGACATGGCACGCACGCGCGGCTCACTCACCTGGCAGTCAACGGCTTCCTGCTCTTCGGGGTGCTGCATGCCCAGGCCCTGCAGGCTGCGTGGCAACGGCTGCAAGTCGGCCTCCAGGCCTCTGCACAAATGGGCCTCCTGAGGGCACTGGGTGCCCGGAGCCTGCTGTCCAGCCCCAGGTCCTATCTCCTTCTCCTCTACTTCATGCCTCTGGCCCTGCTATCTGCCTTTAGCCACCAGGAGGCTCGGTTCCTGATTCCCCTCCTGGTCCCCCTGGTCCTGCTTTGTAGTCCACAGACGCAGCCTGTGCCTTGGAAGGGCACTGTGGTCCTCTTCAACGCCCTCGGTGCCCTCCTCTTCGGCTGCCTGCATCAGGGGGGCCTGGTGCCTGGCCTGGAGTACCTGGAGCAGGTGGTCCATGCCCCTGTGCTCCCAAGCACACCCACCCACTACACACTCCTCTTCACTCACACCTACATGCCCCCCCGGCACCTCCTACACCTCCCAGGCCTGGGGGCACCAGTGGAGGTGGTGGACATGGGGGGGACTGAGGACTGGGCCCTGTGCCAAACCCTGAAAAGCTTCACCAGACAACCAGCCTGCCAAGTGGCTGGTGGGCCATGGCTCTGCCGCCTCTTTGTGGTAACCCCTGGCACCACCAGGCGTGCCGTGGAGAAGTGCAGCTTCCCCTTCAAGAATGAAACACTTTTATTTCCCCATCTGACCCTGGAGGATCCACCAGCCCTGTCCTCCTTGCTGAGTGGGGCTTGGAGGGACCACCTCAGTCTTCACATTGTGGAGCTGGGGGAAGAAACCTGACAATATGACAGAGCACCCACTGCCCAAGACTCAGCCATAGAAGATGCCGCCCCACCTTCTACTTGGGTAGCTGGGCTGGGACGCTGGGACAGGACCCCGTCCTCCTTCATGACTCCCACTGCTGCCTCTCCTGGGCATGGCTGTTAGCTGTTCTGCCTTCTGGGTGAGCTGGCACTCTTCTCCCTGAGACCAAAGATTTGACCTGTCGGTCTTGATGTCAAGGTCCCCAAAGACCAGGTTAAGTGACGACACCTGTCTGTTCCTGCCCTGTTGCTTCCAGCCACTGTGATGTTTGAAATATGTGATAGTACCTGGTTGTGAAAAAAGACAATGAACTGCTAGTGACATTCCTCAATGACCTCTCCCAAACCTCCCATGATGCCTTACCCTTGCTGTCATGACAACCCTCTGGCTTCCTAAGACCCATCTGCCTATCGAAATATGTGCAAGTCAGTGAGACGAAGTATAGAGAACAGGTGGCCCAGATCCAGGGGACCCAACTTCTGGCCCCTTGGTCTGTCACCTCCTCGCTGTGTGATCTTGAGAAAGCTCCTTCCACTCACCCACCCCACTTCCCAGTCTGTTGGGATCAGAGGAACTTTGAGGTGTCTGCCGGCTAACATTGTGTCATTCCTGGAGTCCACAGTACACGTCCCCTGCCTCAACAGGCACAGCTCTCACAAAGCTCTTCAAGCATGGAAGTGGGAGTTGTGTTGTACTTCATGGCACTCTGATGCCTGCTGTCTCAGTGTTTGGTTATTATGCAAACAAGTAATGTTTGAAATATATAATAGCACTGGAGATTTTCTCCCTACTTTCTTTTACTCCTGTTC